GAGGAGGGGGAGGGGCTGCTGTTGGTGGCTTTTGCAGTGGGTGGAGATAGAGTAGAGAAGGCTTGCAGGGGTGGGCTGGCAGAGGGGAAGGGCCAACAATGAAGTTACAGATGGATGAGTGGGTTTCTGCCACAAAATCAGATCAAGGAGAGGGAGGTGAAGAGGAAAATATAGGGAGGAAAAAAAAAAAGAATTGTGAGTGACCAAGGCAGTAAACCTGTAGATAATTAGAAAAGAAAATCTTGCCATGGGGGAGGTGGGCGGAGGTATACAGTTGCAGATAACTCTCTATTGTAAATAGATTGCATCTGTGCTATTTATTTTGTATTTTAGCAAATCTCTGAAATTTTCATGGTAATTAGACTTACTGCGAGGCAGTTACTTGAGAAGTGTAGACCCTCCTTTTGCTACAGAACACTCCCTAGTCCTTGGAAGGTGGGTGTCAGAGCTCTGGGACCCTAGTACATCTCTATCTGAGGGCACTTATCTGGCTTAAGTGAGTGTAGTATTAAAATTTACTTTATATTTTTGTGATGGTGGGAGATTGAATTTTGCACAGTGTGATAGGAATATTTTTATGGTACCTTTCATTTTTGCCTTTTCCTTGCCCCCTACTTATTATTATCAATATTGTTGTAATTATTTTAAACAAGTAGGAGCGAACATGGTATGCATAATTGAAACACTCCTCCTTGTTTGAAATGTTGTCTCCTCCTCTGCAGTCCTGCGGCAAAGACAGGCACACAGGCTTTCTCTGTGGATTAATTGGTCAGGAAAGACACTTTTTATATTGTCAAGTGGCACTTAAGCCATTAATTCTTGACTGTGAAACTGCTTTTCCTGGGCAATGCTCTTTAAGGAAAAACTTATTCAGTCCAGTGACTGGTGACTAAGGGAACGATGGAGCACAGGGAATTGGGCGGGATCTAGACTCCTAATAATGCCTCCTTAGCCAATGAAAAGCATTTCCTATTGAGACCCCCAAGAGTTCCCCTGGCCGTCGGCTCCAGCTCGGACTTCAGGCCTTTTTGTGTCCTGTTTGCTAAAGGCATGCGGGCTACAGCATTCAAGAGAGGGAGTCGTTAACAAAGGGAAAGAGATAAATGTAAATAAGCTCACATTTACAGAATGAGCGGTTTGCAGTAAAAAGCTGCGGCAGCCCAGAGTCTGCTACTTTAGGCTGGGCTAACCTTTCCCTGTAAAAAAAAAAAAAAAAAAAAAAAAAAAAAAATGGATAAAAATATGCACTTCCAAAGGGCGAGTTGCCCATTTACATGTTTATTAGCTAATTATCTACAGGCATCAGCACATTCTCTCATCTAGCACACTCTTTCTTGGGGTAAGTTTCTCTTTTAAAAAGATTTGATTTTGCCCAATGGCTTTGCAACACGTTTATTTTTCAGAACAAAATTCCCAACATCATATCCCATCAACATAGATTATAAAACCTTTTGCCTTGTCACAGATGAAAAGTTGCACTCTTGCCAAGAAGGATGAGTTCACCTGATAAACTTGATGGCATCTACATTCTAAAGTCTCTCCTGCCAATCAGAGATGGGAATGAAAGCCTTATTGGAACAATCAGGCCAGTCTTTCAGAATGTGTGCTCTCTGCAAGTTAAAGGGAGAACCAGGAAGATGCCTCACAGAAACATTCAGGCCAAGCTTAGCTAAAGCTTGATCTATTCAATTGCCTTTTGGGAAAATGCAGTGAGAATTGTTGCCCTTGCTGTGGTTTGTTCAGCGCCTAATTGTGTAGCTACCTTTTGTCTGTGTATATGGTCATCACATATAGTCTGCCCTTGGCCTTCTTGTTGGGGGAAGAACAAAACCTGTAATGTGTTTGCGAATATTAGTACTGAAAATTGGGAGCCCAATAAAAGGTTACCTACCACTGGGAATCCACCTTTACTTTAAGCGGATAAATAATCAGTTATCAGAACAATGTAACGGGTAAATGATCTAATGATTCTACATGGTTATGTCCTGAAATATGCCGATAACCTCATATTCTGAGGGGTGAAGTGACCAGGAAACAGGTGGGAAGGGTTGAGGGTTGAGACCTAAACAATTAGAGGTGATATGCCTGCTGAAATGAGCACAAGGACAGAGGATGAGGAAAATAAGGGAATTTGGAAGACTTTAGGATATTAGTGGCATCTTTCTCTGTGATTCTTAGCTTCCGGTATTAATTAATACTATTTATTTCTAATATTCAAATAAATCTAGCAATCATTTCATTAAGTCTAATAAAAATTAATGACCCTCCTTGCTTGCAGACTTTGAGGAAATAAAAAATGTTTTACAGTGGCCAATGTAAGCAGGTGAAAATAAATGATGGAAAAGAACAGCCAGTAAGGCCACCAGCATGGCACTCATTGAAGGTTGCTTTTCTGTCAGTCAAGACTGAAGATTAAAGGAGAAGAGAAACTGAGACTCAGAAATGGACTGTGACTTGCTCTCACAGAGCTCGTGATGGGGCTGGATGTGTCTATATTTAATTAATATCAGTTATAAAAACTTCTGGGTATTTGAACTTCCTAATTTGCTTGGATTTTGAATAAAAGGTTTTTTGTATAATCGTTATCAACTGTGAAAGGCATAAAATAATGTTAATGCTTCTGTTTTCCTTTACGATAAACCAATAAAATGGAATAAAATATTCATTTCATTCCAGGAAGACAGATTTCTGGAGGAGTGTGAAAATCAACTCTCCTTAATATTAAGGTGATCTCAATGTATCTTAAATTATCTAATCATCATCTTTCCTCTTCCCTCTTCCCTTATTAAGGACCCTGCCCAATGGTAACAGTTGTTGCCAAGAAAAGAAAAAAAGAAAAAAAAAAGACCCAATGTAAGTTCATGCCAAAACAAAATTCTCCTTTGGGCACACTATTATGACTATTTCTATTTCACAGCACCCATTGGAGGAAATCTCTAACTACAGTGCCTCCAGGAAACTCATTGGTTATTCCAGTCTTAGATAAAATTGGTGCCAGGATTTGGTTCGAACTAATGTGGTGAGTCCTACCCTCCTGAAAATTACTGAAATTTTGATTATTTGTTCCATCTTGTCTCTCATAGGAGGAAAATATTTCCTACCGGTCCATAGTGTCAGAGTGGTGAACCCCTGCAGCCAGCAGGCCTCCTGAAAAAAAAGTCCATGGGTGACAGAAGATTCATTGACTTCCAATTCCAAGATTCAAATTCAAGCCTCAGACCCAGGTTGGGCAATGCTACTGCCAATAATACTTGCATTGTTGATGATTCCTTCAAGTATAATCTCAATGGTGCTGTCTACAGTGTTGTATTCATCTTGGGTCTGATAACCAACAGTGTCTCTCTGTTTGTCTTCTGTTTCCGCATGAAAATGAGAAGTGAGACTGCTATTTTTATCACCAATCTAGCTGTCTCTGATTTGCTTTTTGTCTGTACACTACCTTTTAAAATATTTTACAACTTCAACCGCCACTGGCCTTTTGGTGACACCCTCTGCAAGATCTCTGGAACTGCATTCCTTACCAACATCTATGGGAGCATGCTCTTTCTCACCTGTATTAGTGTGGATCGTTTCCTGGCCATTGTCTATCCTTTTCGATCTCGTACTATTAGGACTAGGAGGAATTCTGCCATTGTGTGTGCTGGTGTCTGGATCCTAGTCCTCAGTGGCGGTATTTCAGCCTCTTTGTTTTCCACCACTAATGTCAACAATGCAACCACCACCTGCTTTGAAGGCTTCTCCAAACGTGTCTGGAAGACTTATTTATCCAAGATCACAATATTTATTGAAGTTGTTGGGTTTATCATTCCTCTAATATTGAATGTCTCTTGCTCTTCTGTGGTGCTGAGAACTCTTCGCAAGCCTGCTACTCTGTCTCAAATTGGGACCAATAAGAAAAAAGTACTGAAAATGATCACAGTACATATGGCAGTCTTTGTGGTATGCTTTGTACCCTACAACTCTGTCCTCTTCTTGTATGCCCTGGTGCGCTCCCAAGCTATTACTAATTGCTTTTTGGAAAGATTTGCAAAGATCATGTACCCAATCACCTTGTGCCTTGCAACTCTGAACTGTTGTTTTGACCCTTTCATCTATTACTTCACCCTTGAATCCTTTCAGAAGTCCTTCTACATCAATGCCCACATCAGAATGGAGTCCCTGTTTAAGACTGAAACACCTTTGACCACAAAGCCTTCCCTTCCAGCTATTCAAGAGGAAGTGAGTGATCAAACAACAAATAATGGTGGTGAATTAATGCTAGAATCCACCTTTTAGGTATGAGAAATGTGTTCAGGTCCAGATATGGTTTCTCCTATAATTTTTCCTATGCTATAAACTAAAGATTTGAAGCTAATGATACTGAGAATAATGCACCAAATCCAGTCAGATACATTTGTTTGAAGGTATACTGTAGAGTTTTTATTGCTGTTTTGTTCAGTAATTATAGGTCAAATCTAATTACAACAACCAAGATGGATTGCCAAACTCTTCTGCTTGGTTGGAATTTCATTGTATCGCATTATCCAGGTGGCTAGTGGCATTTGATAATATAGAGATGACTTTGAAACTTTCAAAAAGGTATTTCTATTCCAATGATATTTGGTAATTAGGTTGGGCCTATAAATATAGAACAAATTCAGGGATTTTTAAAAAATTGTGTTACTACTGATATATGCTAGTTTTATTTTATTTTTTTGAACTGTCATTGAGTTTATTTTAGCACAAGAATATTTTTAGCCTAACATTATTAATAAGAAATGTGTCAAATTTTTAACATTGGTAAAATATGTTATGTGCATTTTGAAAACAGAAAACAAATTGCGTTGGCATGTACGTGGGTGGGAAGAAAAAGAAAATTAACAGGATTTACACAATTATAATCACCAGCAGTGTGAGTTTAAAAAACTTCGTTGTTTTTACACCAAATTAAAATTTTCATGTCAAACTTCAAAGCCAGAAAGCTGCTAAATACGTGTCTGGCAGGTAAAAGCTGGAAAATTACTTAAAACAGGAAAGTGTCAATAAAAAAACTTGAGCAACACCAACATATTTTTTCTTAAAATGTCACGTTATCTTCATTTTGGGAAACTAGGTTCTATAAAATATTTATCCTCCCTGTTATACTTTGGAGCACAGCACAGCCAGAAAGGGGCTGCATTTGTGCCCAGGTCAGGAGCAAATTGAAAAAAAAAATAAAGTAATACAAAAAAATCAAACTATAAAGCAAAAACATTTATTAAAACCTGAATTAATCCTTTTTGGAGGGAGGAGTAGAGATATATAACCTGAAAATACTTATTCTTTCTTATCGAATTTTGGAGCCTAATATAGCCAGGAGCTGCTGAATTTGTGCCCCTGGATTGGAAGCAAATAAAAAAAAAAAACAACACATAAACTAAACCAAACCAAAACAAAAAAACCAGAGAACCCCAAGAAAAATAAAAATAAAAAAACCTCAACAATAATTTGTAACACTTTCATTACTATTTGTTGAGGTTCTGTAAATGTAAAAATACTATGTCATTTGCATAACATTTTGAAGCACAACGCAGCTACCAAGTGGCTAAATTCGTCTCCTGGTTAGGAACAAGTTGTGGGAAAAAAAGGTCAAAAATCAAACTGCGATAAAACAAACAAAACAAGCACAAACAAAATTTAGAACTTGCATTTTCTGAGCATCTGCGAAACTTACAAAACACTATAACATTCATATAATGCTTTGGATCAAATTGCAACTAAGAAGCTGCTAAAATGGCACCCAGTTTAAAAGGAATTAAAAACAGTATTTTAAAATCTACAAAAAAAGAGAAAATTTTTTTATAATTTACTTAAACCGCAAAAATCTTTAAAACTCTTACTAGTTTTTAAACTAAAGTGGATATTTAAGAATATTAGAACTTGTAAATATAACTTCTGAGCTTGAAAGATGCTACATTTGTGCTCAAGTCAGGAGCAGTGGAAATAAACCCTCGTATACACACATACACAGCAGCAGCAACAACAAAAACCAAAATTAAATGTTAAACCCTGAAAAACAACAAAAATATTTTAAAATGTGCATTAATCAATTTTTAAAATATTTGGATAACATGGCAATTTAAAAATGCTAAGAATTTTAAAACAAAACTTCCAGGAAAAATGTATCCTGCAAGTTGCTGAACTTGTGCCAGAAAGTGGTTAAACAATTATAAAGCACAGAACAATAACAAAAAAGTAAAACTTCTAAAACAATAAGCAAATTTTTAAAACTCATTAACTTGTTTTTCTTTCTGATGATATGCAGACTTAAAAATACTGAGACTTTTAAGTAAAAATCTGTTAGCATAATGTAACTTTAAAAACTGTAAAATCTGTGTCTGGGTTAGGAACAAAGTGAAAAAATGCTAAAACAATAGTAAAAACAAATTCTTAAAACTGGCATTACTTTTTCCCAATGAAAGTCCTAAAAGTAATTATGCATTATGTAGTCTTATGAAAAGAGGCTATAGATGGAATATATAAGGCATTAGATTCAGTTAAATAAAATTAGGTTAAGATAAGTTCAGTTGTTAGATTATATGGTAAGATCAAATCAGTAATAAAAGCGTGAATAATCTTTTGTTTCTTTCAGTATTCATGTTTTTCCATTTCTTGTTAAGTATAAAATATATGTGAACATTTGTTTGTGCCCTTGCTTCTTAACATTATAAAATTTTATGATTATGACACCAAACCATTTAATGGGATATTAACTAAGTTGAAATAAAATATATTATTAAATGTTTCTTGTGTAATTTCCATGTTTAGTTTTAATTTTTTTATATTTCACTTCTCAAATTTCCATTTTTATAGTTAATATAAATTGCTAATAATAAAACTTGTCACATTAACAATGTAACCAAGAAAATGTAAAGTATAACTAAATATAAAAGTGACTATGTTACATCGAAAGGAAAAGCAATTTTGCAGCTGTAATTGCAACTTGGATTTTAAATGTTTATTAAATGTAATAAAATATATTTGAATTATTTAGCAGTCATACTTTGATCAATTATTCAAC